TTTTCCTTATGTTTACTTCTGCTGACAGAGTAAACTCATTAAGTATTCTGGGATAGGGAAGGTGTAACACAGTAACAACATTCCCCACTAAACTTTGATATTTCTGATTCAATGATGAGTTACCTTGTAGGATTGTTCTATTTCTCTCAGACTAATACACACTTTGTTTATTCATTCTTCAAAGTGGAAAATATTTTGTATTTTCACAAATCTTTTGGAAATATTCAACATATACTACTAATTTTCTTTCTTTCTTCCTTTCTTTCTTTTTTGAAGATACAAGAATGTAGCAAGTTAGTGGGGCAAAGTTATGCACCTTGTTTATTTATATACCAAAACTTCATAAATTATGTAACCAGCCTTCTGGTACTGCAAAAAAAGATCATTAATGCCATTAATGGCTTATTTCCTTGAGCTGTAATTATTTGACCCCTATCTGACATACTCCGTGTTCTGTGAATAATCTTTAAATGTATAATTCTACTGCTAGTGTTGAGCTGTAGATCAACAGTAGAAAAACCAGTTTTTCGAATTCACCACTACAACACAATTAAAATCCTCATGAATTATGCTACACGTTAGAAACTCCTAATGGACTGTGAACTTTTTGCTATTCAATTTGATTGTTCAAATTTACAGATTCCTGAACCAAACTAAGGCAAATTTCAGTTCCCATCATATATAAATTCTCTTAGACTAGCAAATGAGTTAACGAGTTACCGCTGGCAGCCATGTCAATAGATTGCCATTTAGAGATCCAGATCCAGTCTACTGCAGCCACCGAAGCCCGGCCTTGGGGCCTTTCTACCAGTAACTAGCTCCCCAACAGTTCGAGTGGAAATTTACCATCACTTCTCCACCTGTCTCACACCCCGCCCTCAGCCCCGCCCCTTCCACCGGCCCCGCCTCCTGTGCTTTGGCGCGCGCTCTCCACGCCCCTTCCGTTCAGCCAATCGCCGCTGAAGTTTGCAGGAGTGGGACTTCTGTTTCCACCAATGCGGGAGGTTCTTGTTCTGCAGGTCTCGCGTCTGCCAGGAGCTACGGCCGGAAGATGGCGGCGGCCGCAGAGTTGTCGCTACTGGAGAAGTCCCTGGGACTGAGTAAGGGGAATAAATACAGTGCTCAGGGCGAGCGACAGGTGAGAAGGAGAGGCGGCGCGGAGGGGAAGAGTTAAATTCTGTGAACTTTTTTTTCTTTTTAAGATTCCAGTTCTTCAGACAAACAATGGTCCAAGTCTAACAGGATTGACTACTATAGCAGCTCATCTAGTCAAGCAAGCCAACAAAGAATATTTGCTGGGGAGTACTGCAGAAGAAAAAGCAATCGTTCAGCAGTGGTTAGAATACAGGGTCACTCAAGTAGATGGGCACTCCAGTAAAAATGACATCCACACACTGTTGAAGGTATCGTGACTTCTCTTATAGGCTGAAATGCAATTAATATTTATTTGTTTTTTCTTTTTTCTAGGATCTTAATTCATATCTTGAAGATAAAGTCTACCTTACAGGGTATAACTTTACATTAGCAGATATACTATTGTACTATGGACTTCATCGCTTTATAGTGAGTATTTGTATAGTTACTGGCTTTTTTTCGTTGTGTGTGTATGTTTTTAATCTCTACTTAGGTTGACCTGACAGTTCAAGAAAAGGAGAAATATCTTAATGTGTCTCGCTGGTTTTGTCACATTCAGCATTATCCAGGCATCAGGCAACATCTGTCTAGTGTTGTCTTCATCAAGAACAGACTATATACTAATTCCCACTAGAAGCTGTCCATGCCATACAGAAGATCTATTAAAAATGTTTTAAATGGAAAATGTACTCTAGACCACAGGACTAATGTAAATTAATATACAGTCATTCATTATTTGTTGAAGTTGATAGAATTTTTGAAGTGTAAACTTGTGTCTGAATGTTTTATTTGTTCTTTAGCTGAAGTTTTGCAATTTTTATGTCAAAATTCAATTGCTATTAAACAAGTTGAGATCCAGTTATAAATTAACCTTGTTTTTAGTAGATGACATTTATTTCAATAAAAGTTGCAAATCGGGCTTAATCTTAAAATTGGTGGTCATTTCAATGGTTGACATATTTGGCTATTTATTAACCTCTCTTTCATATTCTAAAATTCATTTTCCCCTTATGGATATTTATGGTAGTTTGTTAAGAACTGATAAATTGTGCCAAGGAAGCCAAAAGGGAAGACAGATGGATTTGTTTTAAAATATTTATGTGAGCTAGTAAATGTGGTTGAAAAAATATTTTTTCGTTGTTTCTTTCTTTCTGTAGTCAG